GGATGGGAAGCTGACCCCCGCCTCCATCCCCTTTTCCAGATAGTGGGGGAAGCGCAGAGGCTGCAGTGCGTGTCCGCTGGAACTTGAGGCCCACGCCAATAGCGGCCCGATTCCGCCCCCACGTCGCGTTCCCCAAGTGTCCACCCCGACAGGTCTTCCCCTACACCACTGTAACCCTCCACAGTGCTTACCACTCTCTGGCACAATACATGTTTTGTTAGTTTACCTCAATCAGAATCTCCAGGAACGGGGATCTTTGGGTTTGCGATGGGACAGGGAAGGTACTCGACCTCGCACCCTCTGGGTAACGCATCTAGTCTCACTCAGGGTCTTGCCGCGATCACCCTGCCTTGTCTGTGACCCATAGGGTCAAAGGCAGGCCGGGCGGGTGGCGGCAGCAGCGGAGGTGACCACCCGCGCCGCGCTCTGCACATATATACAACTTAAGATGAAGTGACCGCGAGCAAAAGCGGCCCACGTCTGCCCCACTCAAAGATGGCGACTAACTCCGCTTCCTGCCCGGCCCCGCGAAAGTCGCCGGAAGTGACCTGCAAGGCCGCCGAAGCGTCATCTCCATGAACGGAAATGCCCGAGTCCAGCCGAAGGAGGCCGAACCCCAAACTCCATCGCTGAGCAACGCGGGTTTGCGGCGGCTGCGCAGGCGCACAACGCAGGCCGGGCGGGAAGAGCCAAAGCGGGCAGGCGGCGGAAATATCCGAAGCGGCGGGGCGCCCGAGGCCGTTGCCGACCTCCGCGCTAAAGCCGCTGCTGCCGCGGAAGACGATCCTCCAGTACCCGCCCGCCGTCACCGCAGCTGCCGTGTCCTCCTCCCACCCCTAGCCGCACCCCCTCGCGGAGGGATCAGCTGAGCGGCCAAACGGCACGGTCGGGGGAGCCCCGAGTCCGCAGCTGCAGCGGGGCCTGAGACCAGAGTTGGCGAGGGCAAGGAAGGAGCGGCCCCGGGCAGTGGGGGCGGGGCCGGGCGGGCCCGAGAACAGCCGAATTTGGCCGAGCGCTGCCGAGCGAGTCCGAGGCGCTGGGCCAGGCCGGAGCCGGACTACGGGAGCCGAGGCGGGCCGCGCGGTGGGCGCGGAGAGGAGCGGAGCGGCGCGGCAGGCCGGGCGGGTGGCGGCAGCAGCGGAGGAGGCCGCAGCTGCGGGTCCGAGGAGCGGAGGCGACGCGGGCGGCGGCGGGGGGCCGGGTGGCCGGGGTCCCGGGCCCCGCGGCGGCGGCAGCGGCGGCGGCGGCGGCAGGATGATCAAGCTGTTCTCGCTGAAGCAGCAGAAGAAGGAGGAGGAGTCGGCGGGCGGCACCAAGGGCAGCAGCAAGAAGGCGTCGGCGGCGCAGCTGCGGATCCAGAAGGGTAGGGGGTCAGGGGATGGGGTTGGAGCCGGATCTGTTCCCGACTCTCTGCTACCCAAACCCAGACATAAACGAGCTGAACCTGCCCAAGACGTGTGATATCAGCTTCTCAGATCCAGACGACCTCCTCAACTTCAAGCTGGTCATCTGTCCTGATGAGGTGAGGGTGCATATGGCTGAATTCCCAGGAGCCTAAAATTTTCTTCTCCCCCTTTTCCTCCCAGGGCTTCTACAAGAGTGGGAAGTTTGTGTTCAGTTTTAAGGTGAGTCCCAGGCGGGCAGGGATGGCTCCCTGTACCCATCTCTCTTTTCTTTTCCTGGAGCCAGGTGGGCCAGGGTTACCCGCATGATCCCCCCAAGGTGAAGTGTGAGACAATGGTCTATCACCCCAACATTGACCTCGAGGGCAACGTCTGCCTCAACATCCTCAGGTGAGGACACTGGCCCTCTAATGCCCTCCTCACAAGCCCTGACCCTGATGCTCTCTGTCCACAGAGAGGACTGGAAGCCAGTCCTTACGATAAACTCCATAATTTATGGCCTGCAGTATCTCTTCTTGGTGAGTAGGAATAGGTGGTTGGGTCTGGGGAGCTGTTGACCCCCCCTACCTGTACTGGCCACAGGAGCCCAACCCCGAGGACCCACTGAACAAGGAGGCCGCAGAGGTCCTGCAGAACAACCGGCGGCTGTTTGAGCAGAACGTGCAGCGCTCCATGCGGGGTGGCTACATCGGCTCCACCTACTTTGAGCGCTGCCTGAAATAGGGTTGGCGCATACCCACCCCCGCCACGGCCACAAGCCCTGGCATCCCCTGCAAATATTTATTGGGGGCCATGGGTAGGGGTTTGGGGGGCGGCCGGTGGGGGAATCCCCTGCCTTGGCCTTGCCTCCCCTTCCTGCCACGTGCCCCTAGTTATTTTTTTTTTTTTAACACCATGTGATTAAGGTCGGCGCTGCCTCCCCCGACCCACTCAGCGATGGGAAATGAATTGGCTTGTCTAGCCCCCCTGCTGGGTGCTTGTTCAGCCCCCACTCTGGGCTGTGGAGTGGGTGGGCAACGGGCCTGGGTAGCTGGGCCCAGGCAACCCACCCCTCCACCTCTGGAGGTCCCACCAGGCTATTAAAGGGGAATGTTACTGCATGGCCTCTGCTTCTTACTTCTATGGGGTGGGA